AGAGATCATGTTTCTCTTGCGGTTCAGTATCGAGATGAGGTCAGCCAGCAGCCCTGCGAGGGTTTGTGAGAATCATTCCATCCGTGCGCTCAATCAGAAGAGAACTGATCCTTTCAATGGGTACCCCAAGGAAAAAACTACAGTAAGCCACGTCCTCCAGAAACATCTCCTCCTCGACCCTCAGCCTCGCCCAAATAGAGATAAGGAAGGCACAGGGCGACCCCCCTGTCCTTTTACCCAGAATGAGTCCCTCCCTAGTGCCCTCCTCCACACGCCTGGTACAGAGCGGGGAAACTGGGCACCTCCGGAGCTGCTGTGAAGAACCGGTGAGCTGAAGACGGCGATGGATCTCAAGAAAAAAAATAAAAGGGAAAGGAGAAGAGCCCAAGAAAGAAATGTATGTTCGAGGGGCAGAGACAGAGTGGATGTTCCCAGTAGAGCAAAGAAGGAGGCTGCAGGCAAAGATCTCTAAGCCGGCTCTTACCGTCTGTGGGAGACGCCATCTTCCAACCCATGTCACGTGACGTGGCCAACCGTCGGCGGGAAAACGAGGTTCCATAAGCCACGCCCCCAAAGAGAAACCCTATCCCCAACTCGCAGCCCAGTCTCATTCCCTCGCCTCATAGGGCAATCTTTGCCTAGCCCCGCCCCTAAGTATAGCCACGCCCCTTACGCGGATGTTGAGGTGGAGCGACTGCAAAATTCTTGAAGGGTCTTATTTACTTTTTTCAGTGGGGGGGTGGGGCCTCGGTTCCGCCCTTGGCCAATCGGAGTTCCAGGTTAGGGGGGCGTCTTCCCCGTGTGCTCGGTAGGGAGTGTCCAAGTCAGGGGCGTCTTCTCTACCTCCGCCTACGTCATTGGCTGAGGTGGCAGAGGGCGAGAGCATTTTCGCTCCTAACCAATCACTTATCCCCAGGACGGGGGTGTGAGGAGAGGAATCAGGTGTTCGGACCAGTGATTGGCTGGAGAAAATAGTCCTCCCCACCAATGAGGAAGCCTGGCAGGATGGAGGGCGAGGCCTGGCAGCTGTAGTGCTTCTGGGCAGTAGAGGCGCGGGGTGCGGAGCTAGGGCGGCCGAGAGCCATGGCGGCGCTATTGGCGGCGGCGGCAGTGCGAGCCCGGATCCTGCAGGCGAGTGAGGGTGGTGCCAAGGCACCATGAAGTTTATCAAAATAATCGTTCTTTTGCCTCACAGGTTTCTTCCAAGGTGAAATCCAGTCCCACCTGGTATTCAGCATCTTCCTTCTCTTCTTCAGTGGTGAGTTTATTTGGCATAGAGGTTGACTTCTGTGTTTGTTTGTTTGTTTGTTTGTTTTTTTCAGCCAACTGTAAAGCTCTTCATTGGTGGGAAATTCGTTGAATCCAAAAGTGACAAATGGATCGATATCCACAACCCAGTAAGCGAAGCTGCTTTGGGACTTCAACTTATGCAAAGGATCATGTGCTTATTTTTCTCATCAGGCCACCAATGAGGTCATTGGTCGGGTCCCTCAGGCCACCAAGGCAGAAATGGATGCAGCCATTGCTTCCTGCAAACGTGCTTTTCCTGCATGGGCAGACACTTCAGTATTAAGCCGCCAGCAGGTCTTGCTCCGCTATCAACAACTTATTAAAGAAAACTTGGTATGAAATCTAAATGGTATGCTTTTCCAAACCATTAATTTCTATTTGTGTGTCTTCTCTCTAGAAAGAAATTGCCAAGTTAATCACATTGGAACAAGGGAAGACCCTAGCTGATGCTGAAGGAGATGTATTTCGAGGCCTTCGTAAGCTGGGAGCCCCTTATGGGACTTTTGGGTATATACATATCGCTGTATTTTTCCCATTCAGAGAATCTCATTTTGCACAAACCCTTAACTTGGAAGGGCAAGTCAGTGTACCCTGCACCCCTTCATTGGCCTGAACCACTTCCTGTCCTCAGGGCTGAAGAGAACAGGACAAAGCTAACTAGTACACAGTGTGGAGAGCTGATGGCCTGACTTCTGTGTTCCAGAGGTGGTTGAGCATGCCTGTAGTGTGACATCCCTCATGATGGGAGAGACCATGCCATCCATCACCAAAGACATGGACCTTTATTCCTACCGTCTGCCTCTGGGAGTGTGTGCAGGCATTGCTCCATTCAATTTTCCTGCCATGATCCCCCTTTGGATGTTTCCCATGGCCATGGTGTGTGGAAATACCTTCCTAATGAAACCATCTGAGCGAGTCCCTGGAGCAACTATGCTTCTTGCTAAGTTGCTCCAGGATTCTGGTGCCCCTGATGGAACATTAAACATCATCCATGGACAGCATGAAGGTAACTGCCCTTATGCATATGGCTACTTAATCTTTGTGAGTGATCATTTATTTTCTTCTTAAAGCTGTAAATTTTATTTGCGATCATCCGGACATCAAAGCAATCAGCTTTGTGGGATCCAACAAGGCAGGAGAGTATATCTTCGAGAGAGGATCAAGACATGGCAAGAGGGTTCAAGCCAATATGGTGACTTCTTATTCCTTTTTTCTCCAATCTTTAAGACTCATGTGCTTTCTGCATTTTTTTTTAGGGAGCCAAGAACCATGGGGTAGTCATGCCAGATGCCAATAAGGAAAATACCCTGAACCAGCTGGTTGGGGCAGCATTTGGAGCTGCTGGTCAGCGCTGCATGGCTCTTTCAACAGCAGTCCTTGTGGGAGAAGCCAAGAAGTGGCTGCCAGAGCTGGTGGAGCATGCCAAAAACCTGAGAGTCAATGCAGGTAATCAATCACCTGACTTGCCCCCTTAGATTAGGACCTTAAATTCTTCTGTGTTGTTTTACAGGAGATCAGCCTGGAGCTGATCTTGGCCCTCTGATCACTCCCCAGGCCAAAGAGCGAGTCTGTAATCTGATTGATAGTGGAACAAAGGAGGGAGCTTCCATCCTTCTTGATGGACGAAAAATTAAAGTGAAAGGCTATGAAAATGGCAACTTTGTTGGACCAACCATCATCTCGAATGTCAAGGTGAACAACTTTCACTTCACAAATATGAGAGCGACTTCTTTTCTGGATGCATCACTCCTGGCAGCCAAATATGACCTGTTACAAAGAGGAGATTTTTGGTCCAGTTCTTGTGGTTCTGGAGACAGAAACATTGGATGAAGCCATCCAGATTGTAAATAACAACCCATATGGAAATGGAACTGCCATCTTCACCACCAATGGAGCCACTGCTCGGAAATATGCCCACTTGGTGGATGTTGGACAGGTTCGTGAACAGAATTTTTAAGAGATTCTTATTTAGGATATGACACGGATTTGTTCTGTTTTAGGTGGGAGTGAATGTCCCCATTCCAGTGCCTTTGCCAATGTTCTCATTCACCGGCTCTCGATCCTCCTTCAGGGGAGACACCAATTTCTATGGCAAACAGGTAACTTTTGAGTTAAATTTTTTGTCTTTTCCATATATGCTAACTTTTTTTCTGTTTTCCTTAGGGCATCCAATTCTACACTCAGTTAAAGACCATTACTTCTCAGTGGAAAGAAGAAGATGCTACTCTTTCCTCACCTGCTGTTGTCATGCCTACCATGGGCCGTTAGAAACAAGTTTGTTTAAGACTGACTCCATCCTGAGTAATCTCCCTTTATTTTTGACCAGCTTCATTTGTCAGCTTTGCTCAGATCAGATCGATGGGATTGGAATACATTGTAACTAAAATCTTCCTCAGGACTATTAACCCCCGCAAAGTTTCTATAGGGAACTGCCTAGTGTAACAATGAAACCAGATTTCTCACTTGCTCTTCATACTTCTATTTTGAGGTAACTGTTGTAACTATGAAATGCTTATCTGAAAGTAGTGCTTAAACCTGATTTCTAAAAATTATCCCATTTTCTGATGATTTGAAGGGGAGAAAAGCCAGTGTATGTAAAGAAAATGTTCCAGCCAGGCGCGGTGGCTCACGCCTGTAATTCCATCATTTTGGGAGGCCACAGTGGGCAGATTGCTTGAGCCCAGGAGTTGAAGAACGTGGCGAAACCCCGTATCTATTATTTAAAAAAATTGAAAAAGTAAAAAAAGAAAAGGGAAAAAAAATTTTTTAAAGAAGATGTTCCAATAATTGCAAGAAGAACTCTTAGATGGGGAAACAGGACAGAAATAACTCACCGCTTTTGGTTGATCCTCAAACATAGCGCTACCTAAATGCCACTGGGAGAGACCTCCTGCAAAGTTTTCTTTAGCCCCTCTTTTATCCCACAATACACAAGATATAATCCATTTTTATATATCCCAAAGTTGTGGCAACAGCTTCTTTCTTTTCTGCTCAATGCCACTTTGTTTCCTAGTAATTCATGACCACTATTAATTCTATCATTGTCACTGCTCCTGCTTAAGATCACTTCTCAAGGATACCTCAGTAAGCAATGGATAAATCAACTTTTTGTTATATGTGCCAAGTACTAAGTTTCAGGGTTCTCTTCAGCAATCATTAATTAATACTTCAGCCATTAATTCAGATGCAAATAATTTTCTTTTTTCTTTTTTTTGAGATGGAGTTTCACTCTTGTTGCCCAGGCTGGAGTGCAATGGCGTGATCTCAGCTCACCGCAACCTCCGCCTCCCAGGTTCAAGCGATTCTCCTGCCTCAGCCCCCCTAGTAGCTGGGATTACAGGCATGCGCCACCACACCCAGCTAATTTTGTATTTTTAGTAGAGACGGGGTTTCTCCGTGTTGGTCAGGCTGGTCTCGAACTCCTGACCTCAGGTGATCCGCCTGCCTCGGCCTCCCAAAGTGCTGGGATTACAGGCATGAGCCACCACACCCAGCCAGATGCAAATAATTTTCTTAGAAAATTATTTCAAAAGTTATTTTAGGCCCAGAAATCAAGGATTGTTCCAACCATGAAAATGGGTAAGACACCTGCCTTAAGCAAATCTAACCTGCTATTACTTGCCAAATTTTATATATTCTTTTCTCTTGCCTGTATTTCTAATTAGTGATTTGTTTAATGAAGAACTCTTCATGTAGAGCAATTAACTGGGCCTAAGAAATTTCGAAGCTTTCCATGACATAAAGTGGTTAAAAAAAAATGCTTTGACAGTCTTCTTCTGCCATTAGTTCAACTGCCTTTACGCTTTTTTTTTTTTTTTTTTTTTTGAGATGGAGTTTCACTCTTGTTGCCCAGGCTAGAGTGCAATGGCGTGATCTTGGCTCACTGCAACCTCTGCCTCCCGGGTTCAAGCAATTCTCCTGCCTCAGCCTCCTGAGTAGCTGGGATTTCAGGCATACGCCACCATGCCTGGCTAATTTTGTATTTTTAGTAGAGACAGGGTTTCTCCATGTTGGTCAGGCTGGTCTCGAACTCCCGACCTCAGGTGATCTGCCTGCCTTGGCCTCCCAAAGTGCTGGGATTACAGGTGTGAGCCACCACCCCCAGCCGCCTCTATGCTTTTTGTTTCTTTGATATATCTAAACTTAAGGTCAGAACAGAAATTCATGTGCTGAACAGAATGGATTCTTTTTGCAGTACCAATCCAATTGAATCCTCTTTTTATTTTCCTGCGTCCTTACCAGTCACTTTGATAGTGCTAACTAACCTACACTATGGGGGTTATTCATGAATTAAGTATGATAAAAAAAAAAAAGACCTTGAAAATGTTGTGTACCCTGTGGATTTGAGGCTTATTACTACCACCTGGCTGGATAAAATGTCAAAACCTTCAATCACTTAAGGTGACTGGAACTTTTGTAAAATACACTTATGATCCTACTGGGCCTTTTTTTTTTTTTTTTCTGCTTTCCTAAATATGAGGCAATAGAAATTTATAATTTGAGACTACAGTACCCCTTGTTTTAGCTCTTATCACAGCTGGCAACTGGTAGTGATTTTTTTTGTTGTTGTTTTGTTTTGTTTTGAGATGGAGTCTCGCTCTGTTGCCCAGGGTGGAGTGCAGTGGCACGATCTCGGCTCACTGCAACCTCCACCTCCTGGGTTCAAGTAATTCTCCTGCCTCAGTCTCCCGAGTAGCTGGGATTACAGGTGCATGCCCCCACACCCGGATAATTTTTTGTACTTTTAGTAGAGACAGGGTTTCACCATGTTAGCCAGGATGGTCTCAATCTCCTGACCTAATGATCCGCCCACCTCGGCCTCCCAAAGTGCTGGGATTACAGGCGTGAACCACCGCACCTGGCCCTGGTAGTGATATTTAATCCAATCCAACAACTATAGGCTGGGTTAAATAAAAGGTCATTATTGTCTATATTCCAAGTGGAATTAAATGTAGTCACAGAGATTCCTAACATTTTCCTTATATTTAAGGGAAATCACTTCTAAAAAAACACACTAATCAGAACTGTGATGCTCTAATTAGAAACAACTCATCTGGCCAACTATTTGCTGCTCAGAGTTTCTTATTTCTTAGATGAAAAAAACTCATCAGTTATATTCATGTGATCGCGGCTAAAAAGTCAGTATTTTCTTTTTGTTCTAATGTGGCTTCATTTGAAATTTCTCAGATTCTACATTGTACTAATTATGAATAACAAATTATAAATTAAAAACTCTTAAAGAGAAAAACTTGGCTTAAAAAAATCATTTCATATCTCCTTATAAGCCTTTGTCCTCTAGGTTGTAATGACTCTGACTTCCCACCTGTGATGGAAAGCTAAGAGTCACAAGGTCACTATGTTTACTCTTACGTAAAAGATAGTACACATTTTGGCTAGGCTGTTTACTTCAAAAGGCAACCTATAGGTTTCTACACAAAAAGAGGCACACATTTGCATTTGCATTAGTATAATATGCATTTGTACGGATATTGCTTTAAAAATTTATGTAATCTACTAATGCTATTTATTACTCATTCCACTGATCCCTGAAGTCTCTCAACTAGTAGAGAAAATAACCGTGATTTAGCAAGAAGCGACATGGGGAAGGGTGACAACAATATACATTGTTTGATTAGATACAGACTCCTTACTGTGTCAGACTCCTGAGGTTCTTTTGGAATAGTGGGTAGCACCACTTCACCAGAAGAGTCTGATATTGCAATTTGCTGGGTGATGAAGATTTTATCTTGAAGCTTACTTTCATCCCTGCAATAATGACAAAATAACAGAACCGTCAACAACTCTACACACATGAAACCTGGTTTAGAATAACAGACTTGTCATATTACTTTCAATTAGCACATTCAAGATGCCCACAAGAACCATCGTGTTGGGCTCATGTTTATTACTTAAGCAAGAGAGCTCTTACCCAAATTCCTTTGTTTCCCCACTGTCAGAAACAACATAGTCTGGAACTGGAGGCCTAGAACTCTGGTTGTATTTCCTGTAGTGGGTAAAAGTCAACAAAGATAATGAATGAGGCAGTGTCTCCTCATGCCTTCATATTTTCTTTTTGTATTTTAATTTTTTTTTAT